GGCAGGAGAATCGCTTGAACCCGGGAGGCGGAGGTTGTAAGCCGAGATCACGCCACTGCACTCCAGCCTGGGCAACAAGAGCGAGACTCTGTCTCAAAAAAAAAAAAAAAAGAAAGAAATGTGATTGAATCGATGCAGTCTCATAATTCTTCTCATTCTTCTCACTGTAGAAGGCACTGCCAGTGGATCTGAGTGGTGTGCAAGATGAAGCCTATTTGCCAGTGTCTTATGGTCCTCCTCGTTGGCACTCATGTCATTCACATGACCTCCCACTGTGGTTATTTCTGTGCACGTTTTCCCGGCAGGTTTTCTCAACCATTTCAGTTCTATACTCCTTAAGTACAGGGTCTGTCACTCAGCATCTGCCACAGTTATTTCTGGCCCTCTCTGTTTTAATTGAAGCTCCTCTAGGCTAGAACCAAGATCTCACACTTCTTTGTGTCCTACATAGTGCTAAGCACAATGCCTTGCCCATAGCAGGCATTCAGCAGCAATTCGATGATTGTTGATTGACCACATGTAGGGAAGCCTCGTGAGATCTGTGTAATGGTGGCTTCATGTTGGGGTGATGACCACGGTGAGGATTGGATCAGTCCTCCTAAGCCCCAGTGGGAGTTTGCCAGAGGCCATGTAATTCGAAGGACAGGAGAATAAGATGTGCTTCAAGGGTTAGAGGAAGGCAATTCTACTCCGTGCATAATTATTGCATGCCTACTGTGTGTGCTGCGCTGAGCTAGTAGCTGTGGATATGAAGATGGATGTTGACAGGTCCTACCCTCCAAAGCTCTTACTGTGGTGGGGAAGACAATTGCATAAAAATGATGGCTCATAGAAGACAGAAGAAAATAAGAGCAAATTCAAAGACAAGTAATGGGGCGCAGGAAGCATCCTGTGAGAGGTTCTGGGATCTCACATGGTTCTGCTTGTCCCATTTAGTTTCAGAAGAATCGACGAGACCAGGACGCCACCAAACACAAGCTCATAGAGATCGCCAACTATGTTGATAAGGTGAGACCAGGTGTGTACTTTGTGGGAAAGGTGCCAGGTGCCAGCACTTCCAAGGGCACTGGAGCTGCCTTCTGCTGGATTGGCTGCCCCAGCCATCTTCTGAAAGGGAATGAGCAGTGCCATAGAGGCCCAGGGCGGTCATGACAGAGCCCTGAACTACGTACCCTTAGGCAAGTAACTCATTTTCTTTGTGTTGCATTTTTTTTTCTTTTGTTCTGTTTTCAGCTTATAAATAGAAAGGCTGTCGTAAATCAATGTGTGGTTTTTTTTTGTTATTTTTATTTTCCTGGTGGAATTTTAAAAAATGAAATCTTATGCCAATATCTACTATAAAAGTTAGATGAAAACAGACTGCTCTAAGTGGGAGCTGGGGTGAGGACCCAGAACACTGTCCTTCTGACCCCTTCCTCTTACCCCTGCAGTGGCTCCCGAGCAGCTTGGGGCATGGAAGAGCCCAGTTTAAGAATCCTTTAAGGTTCTTTAAGGTTCCTTCCAGATACAAAGCCCAGGGATTCTCTGACTTAGGAGGGAATTGAGGTAGGTCAGGGTGGGAAAGACACACAGCCTTAAAAGTTGAGAAGTGGGCTGTTTGAGAAGTGGGTTGCTTGAGAAGCGGATTGTCTGAGAAGTGGGTTGCTTGGGGCTAATCTATAAAGTCTCCATCTGTAAAGTTATCCTAAAATTATGTCTTGTCTCTTAGGAAGGATGTGCAGTGGTTAACTTTCCTAGGTCAGGACCTTTTACAAGATGCTCTTCGGAAATACCTACATTTTTGAATTTTACTAGAACGGGCTGGTCTGGGACTTGGAAGTACATTGTGTATATGAAAGAAGATATTTGTTATAGTACAAAATGCAGAATAGGTAACCTAGAATGACAGTAGCCTCTTGGTAGGCTAGTAGTATATAGTTTTTAAAAGTAGTTTTTCATGTGTTTGGGATCAAAAGTCTCTTTGAGAATCTGGTAACGTTTATTGCACAATTTTAGAATACTCATAACATTGATGAAGCTTAACTTTGGGCCTGCTAGGGATTCATGAATTCCAGGTCTAAAGGGAAAATCATTTTTTCCTAAACACTAGAGAATATAGGAGATCACTTAAAATATGTTTTAGGGATTAATAGGCAAATGTATTAGTTCTGAAGTCATCAGATGGCAGTTTCCATGCCCATGGTTTTTTTCTGCCCTAGATGGCTCTGGAAACAAAGGTCAGTGGTCAGTGACAGGTGAAAGTCAAACACTGGCATTTCCTGGAAGGACAGACTCTAGGGACACAGTCCAGTCCTCCCTCTAGCTCCTGACTCACTCAAGAATAACATTTAAATAATCCTACAACCCAAACATTTGACATCTGGGAAAACAAGGGAAGCTTGTTTCCCTGGGGAGAATATGGGAGGCTGACTCTGCTTTCCCCCATGTGACATCTATTGTTTGGAGACCTGGCAGGTTCGGACTTGGCTGGGTATCCCCTCTGTGGGGTATGTGATGGAACCAAGGGCGCTGGTGACAAGTGAAGGGAGAAGAGAGGCACCAGCAAGCCCCAGTCCTTACTGAAAGCCCTAAGCCTGGGTGGCCCATGCATCCTGTGCAGCCGTCTTGGCTCTCTCCTCGCGGCTGGTGTTAGTCACTCCTGGCGGGTAAGGGAAGCCACGCCCACTTCTCTGGAGCTACAGATACTGTGGTTTTTCTGTGTCCTTTCAGTTTTACCGATCCTTGAACATCCGGATTGCTCTCGTGGGCTTGGAAGTGTGGACCCACGGGAACATGTGTGAAGTTTCAGAGAATCCATATTCTACCCTCTGGTCCTTTCTCAGTTGGAGGCGCAAGCTGCTTGCCCAGAAGTACCATGACAACGCCCAATTAATCACGTAAATAGCCTTTTTCCATATGTTGTGTTGTCCCCCGGTCACCGTCTCTCCTTGCCTCCTGCAGGGGCATGTCCTTCCACGGCACCACCATCGGCCTGGCCCCCCTCATGGCCATGTGCTCTGTGTACCAGTCTGGAGGAGTCAACATGGTGAGTCTCAGCCCGTGTGTGTGCGCTGCAGATGACCTTGACCTCAACTCTGTCTTCTGAGCAGGACCACTCCGAGAATGCCATTGGCGTGGCTGCCACCATGGCCCACGAGATGGGCCACAACTTTGGCATGACCCATGATTCTGCAGATTGCTGCTCGGCCAGTGCGGCTGATGGTGGGTGCATCATGGCAGCTGCCACTGGGTGAGTCAAACAGCAAGAGGGAGGATGGGGAGTCCCCACTAATTCCAGCCTTGTCCTCTGCCAGGCACCCCTTTCCCAAAGTGTTCAATGGATGCAACAGGAGGGAGCTGGACAGGTATCTGCAGTCAGGTGGTGGAATGTGTCTCTCCAACATGCCAGACACCAGGATGTTGTATGGAGGCCGGAGGTGTGGGAACGGGTATCTGGAAGATGGGGAAGAGTGTGACTGTGGAGAAGAAGAGGTGAGGGGTCACAATGGTGCTAGTGGGAGGGGCCCCACTCACACCCACCCCACTGCCTCCCCAGGAATGTAACAACCCCTGCTGCAATGCCTCTAATTGTACCCTGAGGCCGGGGGCGGAGTGTGCTCACGGCTCCTGCTGCCACCAGTGTAAGGTAAGTGGCCCTTTTCTCCACGCCTTGGGCCCTGACTGTGTTTTCCTCTCATTCCTTGGCTCAGCTGTTGGCTCCTGGGACCCTGTGCCGCGAGCAGGCCAGGCAGTGTGACCTCCCGGAGTTCTGTACGGGCAAGTCTCCCCACTGCCCTACCAACTTCTACCAGATGGATGGTACCCCCTGTGAGGGCGGCCAGGCCTACTGCTACAACGGCATGTGCCTCACCTACCAGGAGCAGTGCCAGCAGCTGTGGGGACCCGGTAAGGCTCTCCTGGGGAGCACGGCTCTCCCCAGTATACTGATAGATGTTGCTTGCCCACCCAGGAGCCCGACCTGCCCCTGACCTCTGCTTCGAGAAGGTGAATGTGGCAGGAGACACCTTTGGAAACTGTGGAAAGGACATGAATGGTGAACACAGGAAGTGCAACATGAGGTGATGACCAAAGGGCAGGCCTCATGAAATGACGCTTCCTTCCCTCTCTGTCTCTTGTGCCCAGAGATGCGAAGTGTGGGAAGATCCAGTGTCAGAGCTCTGAGGCCCGGCCCCTGGAGTCCAACGCGGTGCCCATTGACACCACTATCATCATGAATGGGAGGCAGATCCAGTGCCGGGGCACCCACGTCTACCGAGGTCCTGAGGAGGAGGGTGACATGCTGGACCCAGGGCTGGTGATGACTGGAACCAAGTGTGGCTACAACCATGTGAGTCCCCTCCCCTGCTCACCTAGGAGCCATGCACTGATCGTTCTGTTTTCTCTCCGTGCAGATTTGCTTTGAGGGGCAGTGCAGGAACACCTCCTTCTTTGAAACTGAAGGCTGTGGGAAGAAGTGCAATGGCCATGGGGTGCGTGCTGGGTTCTGGCTTCTCTGTGTCATGTGCTGATGCCTCTGCCCTTTCTTTGCTCCAGGTCTGTAACAACAACCAGAACTGCCACTGCCTGCCGGGCTGGGCCCCGCCCTTCTGCAACACACCGGGCCACGGGGGCAGTATCGACAGTGGGCCTATGCCCCCTGAGAGTGAGTGCCAGCCTGCTGGGGCCACTGCCCGCTAAATCTCCCACTTGGGTTCTGTTTCTGGAAGGTGTGGGTCCTGTGGTAGCTGGAGTGTTGGTGGCCATCTTGGTGCTGGCGGTCCTCATGCTGATGTACTACTGCTGCAGACAGAACAACAAACTAGGCCAACTCAAGCCCTCAGCTCTCCCTTCCAAGCTGAGGCAACAGTTCAGGTATGACAGGGTTCAATGGAGGACTCAGGGTCCTTTCTTTTCCTCCCCCATTTCTTGTTTCTAGTTGTCCCTTCAGGGTTTCTCAGAACAGCGGGACTGGTCATGCCAACCCAACTTTCAAGCTGCAGACGCCCCAGGGCAAGCGAAAGGTAAGAGCTTTGCACCACTGAACTTTGCTACTTGTCTCAGGTGTTCCTTGACTTGTGCGTACAGGTGATCAACACTCCGGAAATCCTGCGGAAGCCCTCCCAGCCTCCTCCCCGGCCCCCTCCAGATTATCTGCGTGGTGGGTCCCCACCTGCACCACTGCCAGCTCACCTGAGCAGGGCTGCTAGGAACTCCCCAGGGCCCGGGTCTCAAATAGAGAGGACGGAGTCGTCCAGGAGGCCTCCTCCAAGCCGGCCAATTCCCCCCGCACCAAATTGCATCGTTTCCCAGGTAAGTGGATAATCAGCAACCTTGGGCTGGGACCTTCAAGTGAGGCTTATTGCTTTCTCTCCAGGACTTCTCCAGGCCTCGGCCGCCCCAGAAGGCACTCCCGGCAAACCCAGTGCCAGGCCGCAGGAGCCTCCCCAGGCCAGGAGGTGCATCCCCACTGCGGCCCCCTGGTGCTGGCCCTCAGCAGTCCCGGCCTCTGGCAGCACTTGCCCCAAAGGTGAGTCCACGGGAAGCCCTCAAGGTGAAAGCTGTCTCTCTCCCTCCCTTCTTTTTCTTCCCAGTTTCCAGAATACAGATCACAGAGGGCTGGAGGGATGATTAGCTCGAAAATCTAGACCTGTCCAAGGGGCTTCTCCCTTTCCTTGAGCTCTCTGGACACTGCAGAGGACCCATGGCCATGGAACCCTGAAGAAGCATGTCTGGCCGCCTCTGAGCTCCTCCCACCCTCCTCCAGGAACCTCCACATCTCCAAAAATCTCCCTGTTGACTCAGTGCCTCCTCGGCTTCCTTGGAAGCCCAGAGGGACTATGATCTGATGGCCTCTAGGTGTTGTTTTGTGCAATATACAGCCCCAGGTAGGGAGGGGAGAGTATGAGGAGGGTGACTGGCAGCTTCTCCTCCAGACTCCTAGCCCCGAGGTGCTGATGGAGATGCTCAAGGCCAGCAAGCCCCTCAGGCCAGCACTTCGCTTGCAGAAGCCATCCATTCACTCCTGGGGTGCAGGGCACGCAAGAGAGCTTCCCATTGCTTCTGCTCTCCTCAGAGGTCCCGGGCTGGATGGAGGCTGGTACTTACCCACCCCTTTTAGCTTTTAGGGATTAAGGAAGGGTCAAGCCAGCCACTGCTGTGGCCCTGCCCAGGGCTTGGTTGAGGGAACGGCTTCTGGCTGTATGGCTGCATGTGACAAGCCACGTCCCCTCCCACCTCTCCCCAAACCCCTGCATCCCTGTATTCACACGGGTCACTCTGACTCAGACAGGTACTATTCGTAGGCAGTGTAGACAGCAGGAGGAGCACCGGGCTTGGGCTTCCTCTGAGCCGTGATGCCAAAGGTTGCGACTCCTGACTCTGGATAATTTTTAGTTGCTCTTTGTTTTCTCTGCCGCACTTTCCTGGTGCCCCACGCTTTTCTCTCTTCCTTCCCCTCTCATTCTCCCTCTAATGTGTGGTGCTTTGGTGAGCAAACCCTCAGCAGTCCTGACCTTCGGGTGACCAGGTGCTTGTGACCTACAAGTCAGAGTCCTCTCTCACAGTCGGCCACTGGATTTCCCTCACTGGCTCTCAGGAGTGTGACCAGAGTAGACTTGGGGCATGGCCATTGGGGTCATATGTTTATTTTTCATTGTGTTTTGTGACCTCAGCAGGGTGGGGGTCTTCCTCCTTACTCTAAGCTAAATCTAGGTGAGGTTTCCCCTTAGGGAGCCCAGCTATTTACAAAGTACACACGAGGGAGCAGGCTGGTCATTGACTTCGGGCTGGACCGTTGCCCTCTGAGCAGAGAACAGACCCATTTCTGGGAGCTGCCCGAGATCACTGGAGAAGGCAGCCAGCAGCAGCTGCACTGGAACAGTCAGAGCAGGGAGCCTCTTCCTCAACCCAGCTTTTTGTCATTCACTTCCTTTTGTTCTCTCTCTGGTCACTGCCCTTACCTGACCCTCACAGAAAGAGAGCTCTGAGCAGGTGAGGGGGTCTGCGGTGGCTCCTGTCTTCCCTGCAGCAGGGAAGGAGGGCCGTGTGGTGCTTTGCTAGATAGGACGGTTTTTGCAAAGCACCTGGAGATGTTTGCTGGGAGATAGACTCCCACTCCACAAAGGTGCTGGGTGGCTCTCCGGACAGGAGCTGGCCTGACTCTCACTCCTCTGAGGCTTTCCTGGGGCCTCCTCCCATCCTGCCATGAGCAATTGTTTGCTCTTGAAAACCTCACTGCAAGGCTGAGGCTGAGCTTCTGATTCACCACCCCAGGGCCTCCTTATAGTTCTCTGCACACAATAGGTGCTTCTTGGATGTTCTTGGGTTTGGAAATAAGTGGAAAATACGGGATGTACCCCTGGGGGAAAAGCCTGGGTTGGGTTTAGAAAGATCTCAGGAAAATGAGTTTCTCTTCCCTCAGGGTGGCTGTGATACAGGTTCCCCATGTCCTTGCCGTGGGTCATCCTTGCTGTGGGTCATCCTTGCTGTGGAGATCCATTCCCCACCTTTCCTGTGGCCCAACCTTTTATTTAAATGTGCTACCCTCTGCCTCAAGGCTTGGTTCCTGGAAAGTAAAGGTGAAAACATCCCCTTTCACCCCTCTGCAAAACAAACAAGCAACATCCTCAAAACCCAACCCCATGCCTCACAGAGCTTCCTGTGGCTTCTCCAGCCTTTCTCCCTCACATCAGGAGGTAGATAGCTCTGAAATGACAGCGCCACAGCCATAGTGACTGCATGAGCCATCTGAACCTGCAGTCCACCCTCCCTGGAACCACACCAGAAAGAGACCTGGGTTGTCGTTTTCTTGCTTTTTGTTTTGTTTTGTTTTATTATTTTCATATCACCTCCATCCCATAAAGTTGTACTGTGAACTGGAAGATGGTGGAATGTTTTGGAATTTGATAGACTTTCGGCAACCAGTTCTACTAATGCTTCACTCCTGGCTCTGTTCAGGGAGGCTGCCCAGGAGGAAGACTGGCCATTATGCATCCCCTTTTCTTTCCAGTGCCCAGTATGCTGTTTTGAGGTGTCAAATACAAATAAATCTGGGCTTAGGGAAGGAGAGACCTTATTCCAAAGCACGATTGCAGAAGGGGAAAGGGAATATTGCAAAAGGGAGAGGAAGGGGCCTTATGGGAATAGTGAAAAGGCTCAGACCGACCGATGGCAAGATCTGCAAGCGTCTCAAAGCCCAGGCAGAAAAGGACTTTTCTTTTATTGGAAGAAGTAAACATGGCTAGAAAGAACCACGTTCAGGGAATGACGTTGTGCCCAGCCTTTTTTTTTTTTTTTTTTTTTTTGTCTCCAGGGGAGGGGCTGTTTGCTGGCTCAGGCTGAGGATGGCCCAAAGTCCAGGGTCTGGTGGGGAGGAGGGAAGCTTAACTCAAGTTTGGGTTAGTGAGTTAGCAAGCTCTTTGTGCAGATGGGGATGTAGGTAAATCTTTTTAAAAGTGAAATTAACCTCCTGCCAATTTTACAACCCAAGAATTTTTTTTTAAGGGCCTTGGAGCCATCTCTAAAACAAACCTCAAGGGATTTAGTGCCCTGTCTCCCTGTCTCTAGAAGCCTTAGCCTGGGCACCTGGCTCAATCTTGTAACTGCCTGCTAGCCATAGATTCCTTTCAGCCTTGCTGACTTCTCCCTATAAAAGTAAAGCCTTTTTCTGCCCCAGCTCTGAGACACTTGCAGATCTTAAGGTCTGAGACTTGCTGATTTTCTGGTTGGAGTGTTTTTTTGTATTGCCATAGTCCCTTCCCCCTGAAGCAATAGCCCCTCCCCACCTCCTGCAATACGCCTTTCCAATCTTTATTGGAAGTCTCTCCCTGCCTACTTCCTAATTTATTCTTATTTGACAGAGGGTATGGAAGACTTGCAATTTGAAAACTGGGGACCAGTTCCAAAGTCAGTAATTGTGTTAACCACGTGTATAACAGCTCTGCTGGACACCCAAGAAAGCCATGGGAACGCCAACTGGAAAGGTCCCCTTCCCCAGGGGAGCCTGCGAAGGAGAGGTTCTGTAGAATCCAAGCCCACATTTCCAAAGTCACCCCCAACGCGTCCTCTCACACCGTCCACTGTGCGTTTGTATGTGTCTGGGATCCAGGGCAATGTGAATTTTCTTTTTATTTGGGAGATTGTTCACGGAAAACAGATCTTCTTCTCTCTTGTCCACCTATTAATTGTTTACAATATTTGTACATCTATGCAAAATACTTGAATGGGCCATGGTGCCTTTTTTCCTTGTTAGTATTTAATTAAAAATGAATTGTTTGTCATTTGCAATGTTATCTGGTTTGGCAGCTCTTTATTGTGTGTTTGT